TCATATAATTTTTATTTGTGACCTTACTCTTGGGGTTAGAAGACTAATAAAAATATCAGCCACTTCTCTTGTTTGATGGAGCTGAAAGGGAAATGGAGAGATTAATGAGACTGATCAGGATTAGAAAGAATGAACAAATCGAGTAAATTTCCTCTCGGGCTCCGTCTCTCCCTCTATAAACATTTATTAAGCATCTAATTTAAAACTAAAAATTGTAAAAATGTCGGAAGGAAACAGTTGTTACATACACTCCTTTATTATTGTGAACTGAAAGCAGATTACAAAGTTTTAAAAATTATTCAAGGATATTCAGTGCACGCAGTCGTGAAATTTGATTCCAAGAGAGGTACGCGCATTTAGCCCTTCACTTAAACTGTATCATAAAGCCACTACAAGAGATGTACCTTCCCACCCTCACGTAATCTTTTTGCAATCACTGCTGGCAAGCCAACATTTGTGGTGATTTCAGATTAGGAGCCTGGCATCTTTGCTATAATCAAAACCTTATTCTCCCCTCTCCGCTCCTCCACTCCTTACCTTAATGAAAGTGCAAAAAACTAGTTTTACTGGGGAGGGAGGCAAGGAAGGAAGGAAGAGAAGAAGGAAAGGAGGGAGGAAAGGGGGTGGCACAGACCCAAGGAGGGAGTGAAATGAAGGAATGAGAGCGCTGTCCCTTTTTCTCGCTTTTGCTTTAGGAGCTCCCTGCCTGCCTGTCCCCGCGGGTCGGGGAGCTGCACCTCTTGCAGGCTCGGCTCTCGGCCCCGCCCCCTAGCGTCGGAGCCCGGGAGCCGCGGCTGCAGCCTATCTCTTTAAATGACAGCTGAGGCTCGGGTCCCAGTCCGGGGCTTGACGTCAGTGCCTCCTCCCGTGCTGCCAGGAGTAGTTAGCGCCACCGTCGGCGCTCCGGCCTCGCGGCACGCTTGCAAGCTGCCGGGGCGGCGAGTTTTCTTTGCTTCGGCCCCTCCTCCCGCCCTCCCCACGGAGAGCCGAGCAGCAGCCCTAGAGCCTCTCGCAAGTCTCTCTCACACTTCCCCGCCCTCGCCCCAAAGGAGCAGCAGCTCCTTCTTGCCTCTCCATTGCCGCCGCCGCACCGGCGGAGCTCCTCTCTCGCGCGTCTCTCCTCCGATGGAGCTCGGGCGCCGCCGACGCCGCCGCTGCCCCGAACCCTGAGCGGGGCCGCCCCGGTCGGAGGAACGCGCCGCCCAGTCCGAGGGCGCAGAGCGCCAGGAGCACGCGGAGGGCTGGGGCGCGGGCTCCGGGAACGAGAAAGTGCAGCTCTCTCGGGTCACTGGGCCGGCGGCGGGGGGACTATGGCTCTGAAGGACACGGGCAGCGGCGGCAGCACCATCCTGCCCATTAGCGAGATGGTTTCCTCGTCCAGCTCGCCCGGCGCGTCGGCCGCCGCCGCCCCGGGGCCCTGCGCACCCTCGCCCTTCCCTGAAGTAGTGGAGCTGAACGTAGGCGGCCAGGTTTATGTGACCAAGCACTCGACGCTGCTCAGCGTCCCGGACAGTACTTTGGCCAGCATGTTCTCGCCCTCTAGTCCCCGTGGCGGCGCCCGGCGCCGGGGCGAGCTGCCCAGGGACAGCCGGGCGCGCTTCTTCATCGACCGGGACGGCTTCCTTTTCAGGTACGTGCTGGATTATCTGCGGGACAAGCAACTCGCGCTGCCGGAGCACTTCCCCGAGAAGGAGCGGCTGCTGCGCGAGGCCGAGTATTTCCAGCTCACCGACTTGGTCAAGCTGCTGTCGCCCAAGGTCACCAAGCAGAACTCTCTCAACGACGAGGGCTGCCAGAGCGACCTGGAGGACAACGTCTCGCAGGGTAGCAGCGACGCGCTGCTGCTGCGCGGGGCGGCGGCCGCCGTGCCCTCGGGCCCGGGAGCGCACGGTGGTGGCGGCGGCGGCGGCGCGCAGGACAAGCGCTCGGGCTTCCTCACGCTGGGCTACCGGGGCTCCTACACCACCGTGCGCGACAACCAGGCCGACGCCAAATTCCGGCGTGTGGCGCGCATCATGGTGTGCGGGCGCATCGCGCTGGCCAAGGAGGTCTTCGGGGACACGCTCAACGAGAGCCGCGACCCCGACCGGCAGCCGGAGAAGTACACGTCCCGCTTCTACCTCAAGTTCACCTACTTGGAGCAGGCCTTTGATCGCCTGTCCGAGGCCGGCTTCCACATGGTGGCGTGTAACTCCTCGGGCACCGCCGCCTTCGTCAACCAGTACCGCGACGACAAGATCTGGAGCAGCTACACCGAGTACATTTTCTTCCGTAAGTTCGCAGCCCCGGCGTTTCCCAGCACCGCTTCTACCAATTACACCTTTGCTACCTCTAGGTTTGAATATATGGCTATTTATGATTGCTTGCCAGATCAAGCATGAATCAAGATGCAGAACCAGGGCCAGATGCTTGGCAGCAGGTAAGGTTAATACTCTCCATTAAGTATGGCAGTACTCTTCTTCTTTTTTTTTCCTCCTTTTTAGGACCACCTCAGAAAATAGTATCACCTAAACAAGAACATGAAGATAGGAAACATGACAAAGTCACTGATAAAGGAAGTGAAAGTGGGACTTCCTGTAATGAGCTCTCCACTTCCAGTTGTGACAGCCATTCAGAGGCAAGCACTCCCCAGGACAACCCATCCAGTGCCCAGCAGGCAACAGCTCACCAACCTAACACTTTAACATTGGATCGCCCCTCTAAAAAAGCACCTGTACAATGGATACCCCCACCAGACAAACGCAGAAACAGTGAACTCTTTCAGACCCTCATCAGCAAGTCCCGGGAAACAAATCTGTCCAAAAAGAAAGTCTGTGAGAAGCTAAGTGTGGAAGAAGAAATGAAAAAGTGTATTCAGGATTTTAAAAAAATCCACATTCCAGATTATTTTCCAGAGCGCAAACGCCAATGGCAATCTGAACTGTTGCAGAAGTATGGGTTATAGTAATTGTCACATTCCTGCAGTATTTTGATGACATTCAATGTTTACTACAGTGTCACCACCTGACTGATGTCCTAACAATGGTCAGTGTGATTCTTGCTGCTCTTCCTTGTTGTGAACAGTGGATGTGGGACAGTATTTTCTTTTATGTTTTAGTTGTTGTTCTTTTTAGAAACATGATTAAAAAGGAAAAAATATTAAATCAATAAGTGTTAAATCAAAATGGAATATCTGATTCAAACCATTTTACAAGAATGAAAGTAAAATGTGCATGATCAAGCTTAGTATCTTGGTTTTTGAACTCTGGTCAACTGGATATGTTTGTCATTTTGTAACTTACCAAAAACAAACCATCATATCATACCAACTAAAATGATATATGGATGAAGCAACATCAAGTAAAATTTTAGACGATGGCTATAGGACCCAAATCTAAAGCTGTCTAAATGTTAATTCAATGAAACAAGTATTATTTTTGCATGAATACAATGTTACAAATAAATCACAAGAAATAGGGAAGATCTGTTTGTTGCTTGGAAAGAAAAAAATTACAAAAAAAAGCAAAAAAAAATGTTTTAGACAAAGCCTATAAATGTAAGCTGTCTAGGAGATTGAATTTTCTTTGTTCTGGATCTGTGACTTTTTTGTGTATGTGTATGGTGTTTATGTATATTAAGATGGTGTAAATATGCCTTATACTGTTATTTATGGCATCAACATTCATTTACTAATGCTAGTCATGATTATTACTGTGAAATGAGTCTTACATCGGGCTGTGAAAATTGGTATAATGATGCTTTGAAAGATCCTATTATCATGTTAATCAAAATAATAGAGGGAAATGGTAAAGAGCTTTATGTATTTATTAAAAAAAGAAAAATGTATTAGAATTTCTTGATTTCTATTGACTCTTCTTTAAAAA